GCATTTAATCTTACTTAATTCTCACAATACACATTTATACATAATAAAATACTGGTTCAAATAAATACACAACTGCCTGAGGGTACATAGGTAAAGAGTAGCAGTTAAGAGTACAGACTTTAAAACAGGTGACACTTTATGGTAGTGTGACCTTGGTTATGCTCCTTTGACCATTAAGAACATTTCTGAGGCAGTGGAGCTTAGAGGTGATGATCATGGACTCTGGGGTCAGAGTGATTGGGTTTATAATTTTGTAGAGCACTTGTGTGATGTTGGACACTTTATTAAACTCTCTGTGCTTCAGTTTTCTCAAATGTACAATGGGAATAACAATCACACCAACTTCACAGAGTAATTGTGAAGACTGTGCATACATTGTGCTTAGAACAACATGTGTTGCTTAGCAAATGCTCAGGTAAACAGGTCTTTAATTGGAACTACAATTCAAATTAAGGTTTCTGAAGCTCCACAACCCCAGTTTGTTTGCTTATTTGTTTGTTTTAAAAACAGGCAGCTCTTATCAGAGAGGATTCTCAAAGGAAGAATATTAGGTGGGATTCAGCACATTATCAGGAAAAGTAATTGGCTTAAATGATGAGGGGAAACAGTGTCTCTTCGGATTTCGGAGGTGAGTCAAGAAATGTGAGAGTGCATGTGTTTATGAGAAGAGTGGTGGGAGGATTAGGGTCACATTTTCAGAACTAGAGTCCAAGAGTCTATGTTCAGAAGTCACTGGTGATGAGGGAATAGGAGTGGCAAGGGAGGGTGATGAGACAGCAAACATTTGGGAAAGACTTTTCTGAGCCCACCTCTGCAGGTGAGAGGTAAACTTGGCTTCCCAGGAGTCTGCCCTGAGCCTGATTCTCACCTGTCTCTGGGGTTGGAGGTCTCCCTTCCTTCTGCCACTTGTGGCAAAACAGTGTTAGCTCTGGGGACTCTGCCTCAGGAGGATGAGACTTGCTGTAAAGGAGAAAAGGCTTATAGATCCAGTTTCCATTTCCCACACATATACTGATCCAGGCAAGATCAAAGCAGACACTGAATAGTGTTCAGTGGTTGGTAGGTGAACTAAGGGGCACATTAACTATATTCCAATGTTTTCTTCTTTCCTTCTTTACCTCAGCCTCCCATGGATCAATACAACCATTCAAGCCTGGCTGAATTTGTGTTCCTTGGCTTTGCCAGTGTGGGCTATGTCAGGGGCTGGCTTTTTGTCCTGCTGCTATTGGCATACCTGTTCACCATCTGTGGTAACATGCTCATCTTCTCAGTCATCCGACTGGATGCAGCTCTGCACACACCTATGTACCACTTTGTCAGTGTTCTTTCCTTCTTGGAGTTGTGGTATACAGCTACCACTATCCCTAAGATGTTGTCTAATATTCTCAGTGAGAAGAAAACCATTTCTTTTGCAGGATGCCTCCTTCAGACCTACTTCTTCCACTCCTTGGGAGCGTCTGAATGCTACCTTCTTACAGCCATGGCCTATGATAGATACCTGGCCATTTGTCGGCCCCTCCACTACCCTATAATTATGACCACCACACTCTGTGCCAAGATGGCTGCTGCTTGTTGGACTTGTGGCTTCCTGTGTCCCATTTCTGAGGTCATCCTTGCCTCCCAGCTCCCATTTTGTGCTTACAATGAAATCCAACACATTTTCTGTGACTTTCCACCTTTGCTGAGCTTGGCCTGCAAGGACACATCTGCTAACATTCTGGTGGACTTTGCCATTAATGCTTTCATAATTCTTATCACTTTCTTCTTTATCATGATTTCTTATGCAAGGATCATTGGGGCTGTGCTGAAGATAAAAACAGCATCAGGAAGAAAGAAGGCCTTTTCTACCTGTGCCTCACATCTTGCTGTGGTCCTCATCTTCTTTGGGAGCATCATCTTCATGTATGTGCGGCTAAAGAAGAGCTATTCCCTGACCCTTGACCGAACACTTGCTATAGTTTACTCCGTACTAACACCAATGGTCAATCCAATTATCTACAGTCTTCGTAACAAGGAAATCATTAAAGCTATCAAGAGGACCATCTTCCAGAAGGGAGATAAAGCTAGTCTTGCTCATCTTTGACTTTCTTCCCATGTCCTTTCTCACCTCAATGTTCAATTCATAAAAGTTCCTTGAGTAATCTTCCCATCATCACACATGCTCTGAATTTCATTTCCTTTCACCTCTTCAAAGACTTCATTTCTTTATGATTTTCTCATTTTCTACATCTTTATTTCTATTTTTTACTCGATCACTTATGTCAGCATTTAAGAATATTTTAGTATCTACATACTTCTTTTTTTAAAAAAAAGCATGTATATTTCCTAGGTCCACACATTTCCATCCAGCTAGAGATCGATTTCTCTGTTCCTTTTTCCAATCAAACTTCTCAACACACCATATTTCCTCTTCTTTACTTCATATCCACTTCTCAACCCATTCCAATCTTATTTTGGCTCAGACCTTCCAACTAATATTTTGTGAAGGCCATTATTGACCTCAATGCTGCCAAATCCATGAGAAACTTCTTTTCCTTCCTCTCTCCTGAACTCTTGACACACATGACCAGTTTTTATGCCTCAATTCTCCTAACTTTTTACTCCTTAACTCTCCCTAACTCTCATGACATCATTACCTCCCAATTTTCTTATCTTTCTTGTGAGTCTTTCCCAGTCTTCGTTGTCCTGCCGTGCTATCTCCCTAGATACTCGGAGTTATTCTTATGGATTTAAATATGATCTCTATCACAAGGCCTCTTAAATTTTTATCTCCAAACCACAATTTTTCTCTGAGATTTAGATTTATATATTCAACTTCCTACTTATCAACACTGCCTGGATTGGACTTGTCAATAATTTAAAACTTAACATGTCAAAATTGATTTCTTAAAATTTCTAACCATGAAAGCTTGATGCTTTTGTTTCCTTGTGTTTCTTCTAGAAAATTTTAAATATTCTATTTTGCTTCCTTTTCTTACAACCATAATTCCAATCAATTATTAATGTATGCCAACAATCTTTTCACAAAATATATTCTTAAATCAATTTATTTCTTATACTCTTTAGTGTTTCTACCCTGGTGTAAATTACCAACATCTCTCAATTGGATTAATGTAATAATATTCTACCCATGCTCCTTTCTCCTACTCTCATTCTATTCTAATATATTTTCCACATAAAATATAAAGTAATGTATTTGAAATCTGAATTGTATATACCATTTTATAAAAACATGAGAAATTCTCAATTGCCCTTAAGATAAAATTCAAAGCCTCACCATACTTTATAAGGCTATAAACGGAATTCTTCCCTGCCTTCCTCTTCAACATAGATTCATACCTCTACTCCCTCAGCTCCCTCTTTCCTAGCTACATGATTACTCTTTCAGGTCTTCAAATACATTATGGATTTTTCTGGCTTCAGGATCTTCACTCCGTTTTTTCCCCAACATTTCATTTGGTTCACTCCTCCTAATTGTGTGATTTTCTGTTCAAATATCAATTTCCAGTGATGCTAGCTTTGAGAGGACTTCTGAACACTCAGTCTAATTTATGTCACTCATTTTTATCTCTGAAGTATGTTTTGCTTCTCTTCAAAATATGTATGGCAATTTATGTGTTTGTGGACATTTATGTATATATACATAGATATAGTTTGTCATTCTTTCCTACAAGTATCTATAAACTAGATTTGGTCTCAAATTATTTCAGATTTTTTATTTGTTGTGTGTCCAGAAACTAACACAGCACCTAAATAGGATGAGTATTCAATGCAATCGTAATGAATGAAACATGTGATGAATTTTACCCACACCTGGTCAATAATATATTTGGCCTTTAACAATGACATAATGATTCTAATCATTACTGAAACCCACTGTTCTATAGAATGCATCGGTCTTCCCTATTTGTACTCACCAGTTTTCTGCACATCCCACCTCAACTTGTCTCACATCTGCCTTTTGAATTTCCTTGGATAATACTGGTAACTAGTCCTTGCTTAGCTACTGTGCATCATACTAGGTTAATTTTCTGGATCTGTATTTTTTTTTTTCACTCACAAACTTTGGTGGGCATGTAAGCTATCCCTAGATAATATTCATTTTTAACATGATATGGTTATGCGTAAACATAAATTTTCATGTCATTTGGGAAAATGCATAAGTATAGGATTGCTAGGTCACACGATAAATGTATGTTTATAATTAGCTGTCTAACTGTTTTCCAAAGACTAGTGCTTTTTGGGTCCCTCCGCTGTGGTACAATGTGGGGCATGTGTAGTGAGAGTTCATTCAGCCTGGGCAGCTTTCCTGAGCTGTGGGAATGGGCTTGTGATGAACCCCAGGCTTCTGTTTCTCATTGCTGCATGTCTATGAGTAACAAATCTGCTTTTCTTGATTTGTTGTGTGTTTTATCTCAGCAGGTTCATGAACTAGGTAGAGAACCTTTGCATATATATGTATGTCCTTTTCTCCAAATCCTCCCTGCTGTCATCCGCACTATTTTATCATATATTTTTGTAAAATAAACACACAGTACATTGCTACTATTTTTGCTATATACAGTCATTTTCTGT